CCATCCTGGGGCTGGCAGGGCAGAGAAAGGCCTAGGGGTTGGGGCTGCTGCGATTCAACAGCTCCCAGAGGCACTTGACCTGCTCCCTCGCCTCACGTGGAGGTGGATAGAGGTAAACTTTCCAGGCAAGGAGGGTCAAATTCTCAGCTTTCCTATCAGAACGAAACTGTCCCAGCCTCAGCCCTTGTCTGGCTAAAGTAGGTCACCTCTGTCCCTTCCCGTACAGCCGTCATCAGAACTGGTGTTTATGCACCCTCGTGGGTAGATCCTGGGAATGCATGTCCAGCTTGGTCCCCGGCATGAGGTCTGCGCTCGACAGTGCCTGCCCTGCGCCTGTTCTGGGGAGCTCAGCCCAGACCGGGCCTCCAGCTCCCTTCCCGCCCGGCAGGGGCCCCGGGCCCGGAGATGGCCACGCCACGCTGCCTTCTCGGGTCTGACTGTCCTGATCCTGCGCAAAAGTGGGGCTGCACTCGGCCTAACGAACGGACGAGGAAGCCCCCGCCGCACTTGGCTTATTAGTTGGTGGACCGGAGGGGCAAGGAGGGGATGCCCGAATCCTGCACTGAGTCTCTGAGGTCCTTAAAGAAGAACAAAAGTGCTAGTCACCGCCCACTAAACTCACGTTGCGATCTAAAGTTTAAAAACTCGGCCACAGACGACGACACAGTTTCAGGGAGGGCGCGCAGAAGGTCGCCCGGCCGACAGGAGCTGGGACCCCAGTTTGCTGATTCACGCCTTAAATTGGGCACAGACCCCACCCACAGATTTAACTTCCTCCAACACAAGCTAAATCCAGGGCCACGTACCCAGGGCCCGCAGGAGGGACAGGACGAGGATGGTGCCCACAGCGCGCTGGAGGCACGCCAGAGCCTGGAGGGGCAGGCAGGGGCGGTGGAGCGGGGCCGGAAGTGAGGCTAGCGGAGCCCCGCAGTGGCGGCTCGCGCTCATTGGCCGGGAGCAGCGCGGTGGGCGGGACGGAGCTCGGCGGTCTGCGCTCGGTTGCTAGCCGTTTGCTCCCGCTTTCAGTTGCTTTGCTGTTAGCCTGTTGGACCTTCGAGCCTAGCTGCTCGCACAGGACTCGGCCACCTGCCCTTCCTGCACCGACTGGCCAGGTAGGTGGCTGTAGGGGCCGCGGGCTGCAGGTTCAAGGCCCGCCACTACCTGGTACCTCTGCAGGAGTTCAGAGCCTCATGCTGAGCCAGGAGGAGCTCCGGGTGACGCATACGGCAGGATCGGGATTGAGAGGCTGAAAAAGTGAGTTTAACAGTAGAGAAAGCAGGACCTGTTCTCACTCTCTTTCTTTGGGTTATTCTTCCAGCTCAAGAGGTTTGGATATGGACCTTCTTCAATTCCTGGCCTTCCTCTTTGTCCTGCTTTTGTCTGGGATGGGAGCCACAGGCACCTTGAGGACCTCCCTGGACCCAAGCCTGGAGATCTGTATCCTTTGGGGTTGTAGTTAATGAGCTGTCTGATGCCAGCCCCTTAACTTAATTCTGCCCAGACAAGAAGATGTTTGAGGTGAAGCGGCGGGAGCAGCTGTTGGCACTGAAGAACCTGGCACAGCTGAACGACATCCACCAGCAGTACAAGATCCTTGATGTCATGCTCAAGGGGCTCTTTAAGGTGTGTGCAGGCAGGGGGCAGCTCATGGCAGGGAAGCCACTCAGCCCTGGCGGGATTCCCTCAGGTGCTGGAGGACTCCCGGACAGTGCTCACCGCTGCTGATGTGCTCCCAGATGGGCCCTTCCCCCAGGACGAGAAGCTGAAGGATGGTATGGTCTGCCCTGCCCCGCCCTGTCCTCCGGCCCTGGCCACTCATCAGGGTCCTCTCGCCAGCTTTCTCCCACGTGGTGGAGAACACGGCCTTCTTCGGCGATGTGGTGCTGCGCTTCCCGAGGATTGTGCACTATTACTTTGACCACAACTCCAACTGGAACCTCCTCATCCGCTGGGGTATCAGTTTCTGCAACCAGACAGGCGTCTTCAACCAGGGGCCCCACTCGCCCATCCTCAGCCTGGTAAGGACTGGGGTGGAGGTGGCCCGGGAGCCGCAGATGATGACTAGTGTTTCTTCATCTGCAGATGGCCCAGGAGCTGGGGATCAGTGAGAAAGACTCCAACTTCCAGAACCCATTTAAAATCGACCGCACAGAGGTGAGCTGCCAGGGCCTATGCCTGTGTCTGCTACTAAATCAGACTGCTCTTCTCTTCCCTTCAGTTCATTCCCAGCACTGACCCTTTCCAGAAGGCCCTGAGAGAAGAAGAGAAACGCCGAAAGAAAGAGGAGAAGCGGAAGGAGATCCGAAAAGGCCCAAGGATCTCCAGATCCCAGTCTGAGTTATAGCCCTGGAGCAGCTCAGGGCTCAGGGGGCCACAAGGAGGCAGGTCGGGAGGAAGAAGAGGTGGAGGTGTGGTTGTGGTGGAGAGCACCAGCTAGCCCCTTCCAGAAGGGGAGGCCACATTTGCCCGGCCCCCTGGAGCTGGGTCTGAGCCCCAGCTGAAGGGACTGAGCCTCAGATGGCTGGATTTTCTCTCAGGGGCCTCCTGCTGAAGGGGCCTTCAGAGGATTTTATGCTGGAAATATGACCCTGTGCAGACTGCTGGGGGAGGCAGGAGGATGCCTGCCTGGACCCTGTTGGTGGCTGAAGACCTCTGGCCAGCTGGCTTCCGCCCTTGGTGGGGAAGCAGCAGAACTAGGTTCTGAGCCACGGGTCAGGGTGCCACCCTGCTGCTGGCCCCACTGTGTCACAGAGCTGCCTGGCACAGGTCCCAGCCCCTCTGCAGAGACACAATAAAAGCCAGCAGACCCTTTGGACCGACCAAGGCTGGTGGGGACACTGTGAGGGGACCAGGGCCCCTCAGGGATGTAGAAACAGCTTGGAGGATGCCTCTGCCCCACCAGGAGGGGCCCCAGGCCCTGGCAGGGCAGAGAAGGAAGGGGCTTGGCTTGGGCCTCCTGGTCCTACGCCATCACTGCCCTTGACAAATGATTGGTGTTGGGAAAGGACCTGGAAGTGCCCTGGGACCTGGGAAACATTTAGCTCAAGAAGACCTTGGAGCAACATGATCCCTGTCCTCAGATGTCTGGGGACAGTCATTGAGCAAGCACAGGGAAGTCAGCTTGTTCTCTCTGGCAGCGCTGGAAGACAGTCAACCTGTGGGTGGGGGGCTGCAGGGGGACAGGCCGCAGCCCTGCAGGAGGCCGTGCTCCGCAATGGCTGCCCTAAGCTGCATGGGTCAGACAGCTTCCCGTCTCGGGAGGCCACAGGGCAGGGAAGCTGCAGAGGGCATGTGGCCCTGGGTAGGGCAGCTGCCCTTCACTCATGCCCCTCCCAAGCAGAGGAGGGAAGGGCTTTAGTGAGAATTCTAGCTCTGCCTCTTTGACCTTGCCAAGTCAGGATCTGCCTCTTAAAGGAGCAGAGAAAACCATCCCAGATCCCCTCGACACCCAGCCCCCTACCACTGACAGAGCACAAGTGAGATCTGAGTGTTAGCCCTTCAGATTTGCTGACTGGCCTTGGCCCACCCCTCCCTGTGCTGCAGCTTCATTGGCAAAATGAATTTGATGGTATCTGTATCCCCTGCCCAGCCCTAACCTGTTTCTCTGAGGCTGGCCTCCCTACGGGGCTGCAGCAGCAAAGGGAAGCCAAGCCTTAGAGAAGCCTCATGGAAGGGCCCAGAACATCCTGCACCCATCAGTTACTCGGAAGTAAGGGGACAAGAAGCAGCTGGAAGAGAGCTGGGTGTGGGGGCTGGGAGGAGTGCTGGAGAAATTTCCCCATCAGAAGGCCCCTCACTGGGCAGTGGAGGCAGGGCAGTGTGGTGGGACTGACTCAACAGACATAGTTTCATCTCCACCCTGCCCTTCTCAGGTTGTGTGACCCCAGCCACATGGACACCCGAGTCTGTGAACTAAAGGGCTGGTCCATGGCATTAACAGTGGAGGGTGTCCAGGTTCTTGATGTCTTGAACAAAGAATTGGGCAAAATGCACAAAGCAAGGAAGGAATGAAGGGTTTTACTGAGAATGAAAGTATACTCCACAGCATGGGAGAGGGCCTGAGCATAGGGACTCAAGGGGCCCGTTACAGAATTTTTGGGAGTAAATACCCACTAGAGGATTCCATTGGTTACTTGAGGTACACCCTATGTAAATGGAAAGGATGAAGTAAATTTACAAATTCATTTACAGCATATACCCTATGGGGAGGATATTCCCTGTTATAGCTGAAGCGTGAATTGGCCTTATGTTCCCTGCCTCCAGACCCTATTTTCCTGCATCAACGGGAAAGGGTCAGATTCACTGGCTCAGCTGTTTAACCTGTCCTGGTGCCAGCAGCTGGAGCTGGGTGTCAGGACCAGCCCGCAAGCTCTTCCCTGCCGGAAGGACCAGGCCAGTCGCTGTCCTTTTCATGCTAGAGAGTGGTTGTGGTTGCTGACTTAGCAGAGAAGGTGCTTGGCTTTCCCCTTAACTGGAGAAAAAACTTTCTAAGAACCAGGCCTGGTTGGCAGCAGACCTAGCTTTCTTGGGGTGGCAGGGAGGCTAAAGCATACCTCAGGACAGTCAGTGGTGGGTCCAGCTTCGGCTGGAGGTTCTTTCTACTGAATAACTTCTACGGGCTCTGTCATTAGCAGGATTTGTATAATTTGAAGCAGAGCTGGGCAACTGCAGAGCAATGGGGAAGCCAGCCCAGTGTGGTGGCAAGACCTGGGCAACTTGGGACCAGCCTGGGCTGTCTCTTGCCAGCTGTTGTTATCAGAACCAGGCTCTTCACACTCAGATCCTTGGGCCCCCCATCTCAGAATGCCCAGTGGTTGAAAGGATGAAACCTGGAATTTAAGTGACTTCTCAGTGATGTGTGCCCTTCTCTGACGGTTCCTTGTTCATCCCATGTATTTACTGACTGCCTGCTATATATGCAGAGCCAAAGAGTGGGGCCTGGTCTTGAACTATCTCCTCATCTGCCCCTTCTGGCACCTCCTTCCTCCTGGGCTCTTTCCTCTAATACCGTCATCCTCTCTCCAACCTGGTTAATCCTGTCCTTTCTGCCCTCAAATGGGCACCTTCAAAGAAACAAATAGAACTACTCCACTCGCTCCCTCTCTCCCTCCCTTTACTGCCACTATTGATTGTTATAGTCACTTGCTCCAGGAAGTCCACTTGCTGAGTCTTACTGCAGACAGAGCCCACCCCCTGAGCTGTAAAGGCCCTAGGGCACATGTTTGTCCAGCTGCCTCTTGCAGCTGGGATTGTTAGGTCACTATAGCGCTACCAACTGCATATACCACTGTGGGAGTCGTGCTGGTGGCGGTAGTGGTCACAGGTACCAGGGGCAGCAGTGAAGGGGTGGCTCTAATGCCAAGTCCAGTGACCAGTGCCAGGGTGCCCAGTGGTGGCAACAGTGGTGTTTTCAGTGTGATCTTGGACATTGCTCCTGTCTACTCAGCTGCTAGTCTGTGAGCTCCCTGATATCCTTTAAGACAGCGTTTTCCAGCAGCGGCACTATTAACGTTTGGGGCTAGGTAATCGTTGGGTGTGTGAGTGTGAAGAGGGCTGTCCTGTGTGTTGTAGGCTATTTTAGCAGCATCCCGGCCTCTCCCTGCCAGGTGCCTGTAGCAGTCCCCCAGTTACGACAACCAAAAATGTGTCCAGACATTGCCAGATGTCCACTGGGAGGGAAAACCTCTCTGGTCCACAGCCCTTCTCCTTATTCCAGTCCCACATCTTCCTCCCCTTCCCCATCACTGTCCTCAGAGAGATGCTGTTGACAGCTCCTTGAGGTGATTCTCTCAGGCTTGTTGTTGTAGTTCTCTGCTGTCAAGTCTGAGCTGACTCTCTCTTCCGGATTCTTCTTTCCTCACCTGCCCCCGTTTGCATGAAGTTTTTTATGGAGCTGTTTCTATTTTCTTTTTGGGCAGCCATACTCTCTAAGACCTAAAAGCTGAATACTCGCCCGGTTACTACCTGATAATTCTCATCGCTTATGTTTCCAAAACCAAACTGGTTATTTCCCTCTCTAACCCCATCTCTGTGTCAAACAGTGGAGTACATGCTTTTGGTTAATCCAATTGGAAGGCTTCCTAGAGGAAGTAATATCTGAACTGAATCCTGAAAGATTAGGGGAAGAGGAAGAAAAGGACAGGTGCTGTGGGAAAAAGGGGAAAGTGTCAGAGGAAGTAAATGAAAAACCATATACAAAATTATCTTCTGTGACCCGTAGCACATGCCCAATCCATGGTAGATATCGAAACATAGTGGTTACCCAGTCTAATCCATCCCTTTTCTTTCTTTCTTTCTTTTTTTTCTTTTTTTTTGAGACAAGTCTCACTTTGTTGCCTGCCTGGAGTGCAGTGGTGCGATCTCGGCTCACTGCAACCCCCGCCTCCCGGGTTCAAGTGATTCTTCTGCCTCAGCCTCCTGAGTAGCTAGGACTACAGGTGCTTGCCACCATGACCAGCTAATTTTTGTATTTTCAGTAGAGATGGGTTTCACCATATTGGCCAGGATGGTCTCGATCTCTTGACTTCGTGATCTGCCTGCCTCGGCCTCCTAAAGTGCTGGGATTACAGGCGTAAGCAACCGTGCCCGGCTGTCCATCTCTTTTCAGATGAAGAGCTCAGGTTCTGAGGAGTGACTTGTCAAAAGCTGTTCTACCTCTCAGAGCCAGCCCTTGTCCTCCTGCTAGCCAGAGCAAGGTACCACCTGGAAGAGATGTTCAGTTACATGGGATCCAGGGCCAGAGGGAAAATATCAGTGCTTCCTGAGGTTCGGGTCCAGCCACCCTTCTTCCACCATTTCTACTGAGCCTTCAGTTGTACCCCTTCAGTCCACTTGGCGAGGCATCACGCCCTCTGGGCAGGCTCAGTGGGGAACTATGGGAGCAGGTGCTGTGTGCCACCTCTGGAGGGGGTCACTGAGGTTCTGGGTTGTGGGGGGTGCCCTGGGCCAGAGTGAGTTGTATGGGAGTTGTTGCTGAATCCCCCCAGAGTACCAGTCACACACCAGTGTGAGGGGCCTTGCAAGAGCCACTGGGCAGCACAGTTGAAGGTGGCACCTTCCTGCTCAGTGCTGTGTCCAGAGCAGGGTTTAGTTTTCTGTGTCTTTCAGGGTGAGACTGGTGTATTCTATACCAGCCTCCCTGTGTGTGAACAATGACGAGAACAATGTTGTCTTGCTTTCCCAAAAAATAAGACACTATCTATTTCTCATTAGTTATACACGTTCATTATAAAACGTAATTTAAGCAATACTGAAATGCCAAAAAGAAAGTAAAATTCACTCCAAAAGTAAAATTCACCCCAAATCTCACTACTCCTGTAACTATGTCTGACAGCCAGCTGTTGGGTCTTCCATCGTTTTTAACCTTCAGGTGAGCACACAGATCCTTATTTTTTCTTTTCTTTTCTTTTTTTTTTTTTTTTTTTTTTGAGACGCAGTCTCCTGTTGCCCAGGCTGGAGTGCAATGGCGCGATCTCTGCTCACCGTAACTTCTGCCTCCCGGGTTCAAGCAAGTCTCCTGCCTCAGCTTCCTGAGTAGCTGGGATTACAGGCATGCACCATCACGCCTGGCTAATTTTTGTATTTTTAGTAGAGACGGGGTTTCACCAAGCTGGCCAAGCTGGTCTCGAACTCCCGACCTCAGGCAATCCGCCCACCTCAGCCTCCCAAAGTGCTGGGATTACAGGCGTGAGCCACCTTGCCCGGACTCTCTTTGTATTTTTTCTTTCTTTTTTTTGAGACAGAGTCTTGCTCTGTCTCCCAGGCTGGAGTGCAGCGACATGATCTCAGCTCACTGCAGCCTCTATCTCCCAGGTTCCGGCAGTTCTCCTACCGGTTAGCTGGGATTACAGGCATGCGCCACCACACCCGGCTAATTTTTGTATTTTTAGTAGAGACGGGGTTTCACCATGTTGGTCAGGCTGGTCTCCAACTCCTGACCTCAAATGATCTGCACACCTCGGCCTCCTAAAGTGCTGGAATTACCGGTGTGAGCCACCGCGCCTGGCCAGATCCTTATTTTTTCAATTGCAATACAGCAGTATGCAAGGCACTTACTGTATGCCAAAGCTTATGCCGAGAGCTGGCTGCCAGCAGCTCCTCCTGCCTCGAGGCCTTTGTCCATGTCATCATTTCCCCTTTGGCTGTAACAGCTGCAGTTCTCTCATAATTTTAGGTTTCATCTTAAATGTCACTTCTTCAGAGGCTTCTTGACAGCACAAGTCAGGGCCCTTGTTAGTTTCATCACATCCATTACCTTTCCTTGATCACTTGTACCATCATCTGTAATTTATTTTTATGTTTAATACGGGTGTGGGATTTCTGATTTTTTTTTTTGCTAGACTGGAAGCTCTCAGAGGGCAGGAACCATTTGTTTCCCTGCCACAGAGATGTTCAATAAATATTGTCAATTGAATGTGCAAATAATCTCACTTAACCACAGCTATGAGGGATGCTATTTTATCCCCATTTTAGAGATGACTAAACTGAGGCTTAGAACAATTAACCCAAGGTCACAGTGAATTAGTGGATCCATGTGTCTGCCTCCACACAGCCTGTGTGTTCTTAATTATTGATCACTAAGCAACAGCTGCCTCTCACAAACTGGCAGGAAACTTCAACTTTTCCCTTTTATCAATATATTGTGAACGCCTTTTCTTGCTAATAAATATACATTTGTGTGCGTAATTTTTAATGATCCCATGGTATTCCATCGTGTG